GTGTATGTTAAAGTTAATGTTCCTACTTACCTCCCCCAGCCCTACTGAGAAGAGGTCACTATTACAGTTCATTTCTTCTAGATCTTTCAATATGCCTGTATAAAGACATGCAAGCATTTTGTTTTCTGTTAAATAAATATAGAATTATATTACACACATGTTCTACTGTTTTTGCTCAATACATTATGGGCACATATAAAGATCTATCTTATTTTTTAAATGGCTGCATTATATTTCATAAAACATATGTGTGCCATGAATTGTTAACTTCCCATTATGGACAAGTTCTGATTTTTCAATAGTTATACTGCAAGAAATGTTAGCATGACTTTTCTTTAATCCTCTGAATACTTTCAAAGTTGTGGTGCCATCATCATTTATATGGTGTCTGCAAGAGCCTGCCAGTGGAGTGATTTGCAGAAGCTGTCATAATATTTGCATTGGTTCCTGTTCTGCCCTTGTTTCTTGTATTCTTGATTCCTCTGGCTCTTGGCTAAAGCTAGAAGCCGAAAAGGGACTTGCAAAGGACACAGAGCAAGCGGTTTCAGCTGTACTCTGCTAATGTAACAGGGAATGTAAGTGTCCTGAGACCCCTCTGAGACTCACCTTCCACTTATAGAAATTACTGCTTACACTAGATTCCATAAATGTGTGCAAGGTTTTTTTTGTCTTGCAGTAAGTCAATTATTAATAGAACTGTGCTGTGAATGAAGAAGATGCAAACATGGCCAAATGAGAGTTAGAGGAAGTGTTTCTACCAATTGTTCCCCTTTTCTTTTTCTATAGGCATTAAACTATCTAAGTAGCCCATGAATACGCCCATCCTGTAAGGGGATATTATGTTTGTGGCAAAAGCATGAGGTTTACTTTCCAGTTAAGTAGGGGAAATGGTTTTTTTCCCCTTTGGTTGTCTAAACTGCTAATCACCTGATTATCTCTTCCTCCTTCCCTGGCTTCTGTCTGACCTCCTGACCTCATGTGACCATCAGAAGGGAAGCAAGGGAGAAGCAGGGACCCTGCTCCTGCTTTTAGGCCTGTTGCCTTCTTTTCTTCAAACCTGCCTGCTTTCTTCTGTCCCTGAGTGTGTGGGCCATTACTTAGATTTGACTCCTCCTGCCAATTTATTTTTTACTTTCCCTCATGCAGGACTCAAATGGATGCTAAAAAGCCAAGGAAATGTGATTTGACTCCCTTCCTGGTTTTGAAAGCAAGAAAGAAACAAAAGTTCACCTCTGCGAAGGTAAAGATCCTTGAATTTTCACTGGGGAAGAGAGTTTTACATAGTTTTCCCCATTCTTTCCTAGGGCCCCACTCTTTCTGAGATCTACATGGTAAGTACCAGTTCCTTTGTTCTGCGTGTTCAGCATTGTTCCTATTTTCTTCCACTTGATCCAGGTTGGAAGTAAACTTTCGGTTCAGATCCAGAAGCCACCTTCCAATATCAAGAACTCCAGAATGACCCAAGTCTTTCATAAGGTAGGGAGTGATGGTCAGCTCCTTTTCTCTAGTTTTGTAACACATGCAATTTCTCCTTCTACAGAACACCAGTGTTACTTCACTCCCCTTTGTGGACACCAAGGGGAAGAAGAATACGGTAAGCTTCCCACACATTAGCAAGAAAGTCCTGCTGAAGTCATCCCTGCTGTATCAGGTGAGTGCAGACGGACTGGACCCTGAGAAGGCGTTATTTATTGCAAACCTCTTTTCCTGGACAGGAGAATCAAGCTCACAATCAGATGCCGGCCTCAGAGCTCAAGGCTTCAGAAATACCTTTCCACCCTAGCATTAAAACCCAGGATCCCAAGGCAGAGGAGAAGTCACCAAAGAAGCAAAAGGTGACTCTGACAGCGGCAGGTATGCCTTTGGGGCAGTAGCAGGGTGGGGAGCTGAACTCACAATTGTAGTGTTTTTCACACAGAGGCCCTAAAGCTTTTTAAGAACCAGCTGTCTCCATATGAACAAAGTGAAATCCTGGGCTACGCGGAGCTGTGGTTCCTGGGTCTTGAAGCCAAGAAGCTCGACACGGCTCCTGAGAAATTTAGCAAGACGAGTTTTGATGATGAGCATGGCTTCTATCTGAAGGTGATGGGGGTGGGGGCCATGGGAACCTGCAGTTTGCTCTTCACCTCCGGCCTGGCTTCCACAGGTCCTGCATGATCACATTGCCTACCGCTATGAAGTTCTGGAGACAATCGGGAAGGGGTCCTTTGGACAGGTGGCCAAGTGCTTGGATCACAAAAACAATGAGCTGGTGGCCCTGAAAATCATCAGGAACAAGAAGAGGTGTGGCTTGGGGATGACATAGGCCACAGAGGCCCACCCTGCCGGCCACTCCCAATCACCTTAGGTTTCACCAGCAGGCCCTGATGGAGCTGAAGATCCTGGAAGCTCTCAGAAAGAAGGACAAAGACAACACCTACAATGTGGTGCATATGAAGGACTTTTTCTACTTTCGCAATCACTTCTGCATCACCTTTGAGCTCCTGGGGTCAGCTGCCTTTTCTTCTTAACTCATTTTCTCCCATATGCATCACTTTTCCCCTCTTTTCCAGAATCAACTTGTATGAGTTGATGAAGAATAACAACTTTCAAGGCTTCAGTCTGTCCATAGTTCGGCGCTTCACTCTCTCTGTTTTGAAGTGCTTGCAGATGCTTTCGGTAGAGAAAATCATTCACTGTGATCTCAAGCCCGTGAGTACCATCTCCGTCCTGCCATGGACACAGTAGCTTGACATATGTCTTTTCTTCTCTCTAGGAAAATATAGTGCTATACCAAAAGGGCCAAGCCTCTGTTAAAGTCATTGACTTTGGATCAAGCTGTTATGAACACCAGAAAGGTGAGCCCCATGTCAGTCCCATCATCTGAGTTCCCACGAGGTTTCTCTTACTTTGCCTCCGCAGTATACACGTACATCCAAAGCCGGTTCTACCGATCCCCAGAAGTGATCCTGGGCCACCCCTACGACGTGGCCATTGACATGTGGAGCCTGGGCTGCATCACGGCGGAGTTGTACACGGGCTACCCCCTGTTCCCCGGGGAGAATGAGGTGGAGCAGCTGGCCTGCATCATGGAGGTACGCGGAGGGCTGGCGGTCGGCTCCCACGGAAGAATGAACCAATTGAATTATCCTTATTAAGGTGCTGGGTCTGCCGCCAGCCGGCTTCATTCAGACAGCCTCCAGGAGACAGACATTCTTTGGTAAGTCCTAGTGTGTCTCATGAGGTGTCACAGAAACTAAATACAGAATGTTCTATCTCTACAGATTCCAAAGGTTTTCCTAAAAATATAACCAACAACAGGGGGAAAAAAAGATACCCAGATTCCAAGGACCTCACGATGGTGCTGAAAACCTATGACACCAGCTTCCTGGACTTTCTCAGAAGGTGTTTGGTGTGAGTTTGTTGGGACATCTCTGCTTCTGGGTAATAACCCATGTGGGGCTTTGTTGGGGTGCAGATGGGAACCTTCTCTTCGCATGACCCCGGACCAGGCCCTCAAGCATGCTTGGATTCATCAGTCTCGGAACCTCAAGCCACAGCCCAGGCCCCAGACCCTGAGGAAATCCAATTCCTTTTTCCCCTCTGAGACAAGGAAGGACAAGGTTCAAGGCTGTCATCACTCGAGCAGAAAAGGTACAGCCTGTCAAATAACCAGTCCTAGTCCCTCTTGTTCCCTTCTGTCTTCTCTCTCCTTTAGCAGATGAGATCACCAAAGAGACTACAGAGAAAACAAAAGATAGCCCCACGAAGCATGTTCAGCATTCAGGTGATCAGCAGGACTGTCTCCAGCACGGAGCTGACACTGTTCAGCTGCCTCAACTGGTAGACGCTCCCAAGAAGTCAGAGGCAGCTGTCGGGGCGGAGGTGTCCATGACCTCCCCAGGACAGAGCAAAAACTTCTCCCTCAAGAACACAAACGTTTTACCCCCTATTGTATGACCTTTGCTGAGGGTATGTCCTGCTCCTTTCCACCAGTGATTTGTATTAAGACAGCACTTATATTGTACAATACTTCAGACTGTTTTTTTTAAATACATAAAACTTTATGTTAAAAAACTCTATTAACATGGCCAATTGGCATGACTCCTCTTAT